CCATTTTTCAAGCATAGAGTTTCCTCCTCAAAAATAGAGCATGCTGTCACGCGCCGGTAGTCCCAACTACTTGGGAGGCTGAGGTGGAAGGACTTCTTGAGCCTAGGAATTGGAGACAAGCCTGGGCAATATAGCAGGACCCTGTCTCCAAGGAAAAAAAAAAAAAAAAAAAGAATAATGGCGTGTTCCTGTGGTCCCAGCTACTCGGGAGGCTGAGGCGGGAGAATCGCTTGAGCCCAGGAGGTCGAGGCTGCAGTGAGCTGTGATGGCACCATTGCATTCCAGCCTGGGCAAAAAAGCGAGACCTTGTCTCAAATAATAATAATGATAAAGACTCATGTTCGGTCATCGGTGACATTCGCCTTTCTCAGGCCCCCTAGTTGTCCACTCTGCAAAGGACGAGTAATCCTCGGAAGGGGTGGGGCCTCTTAGTGAATGAGGCACAGCAGCGAATCCGTGCTGTTTTAAAAACTTTTTTTCAGAACAAAGCAAACCTAAGGCACAGCCATACCCCGCAGAAAACTTCGAAATCTGCGCCTTGAAAAGGGAAGCCAAAAGGATACGAGCCTCTTTCATAATCTCTCTGGCACGTATTAATGGTTAATAATACTGTATTTTTTAATACACAAAAGAAGAGAATAGTGGCATTGCCCCGTGTGCCCACCCCCAGAGCTAACCGAGAGCGGCCGGGCCAGGGGGCCGGGGGCTGAGCGGCCCGCCGGGTTCCGGGGTGGCGCCGGCCCCGGTGGCCGCGGGCGCTCCCTCGCCATGGCCTAAGCCCGAGGCCGCTCCCCAGCCAGATTCTGGCCTCAGGCACTGCAGAGCCCGCGGCGCTCGCCAACAAGCCCGTTAGACCCACGGGACTTGGCACCCTGGAACGCTCACCATCCCCGGGTCTTCCCTGCGCCCTGGACCCGAGTACCCTGCTGCGGCGTCCCCCTACCACCGAGAGGAGGGCCTAGAGCAGACAAGCCCGCCCCGCCGCTCCTCCCAGCAGCTTCTATCCCGGAAGTTGATGCCGAGCGCAGATCGCTTGCAGCTTGCTAGCTGTGTGGGCTGGGAGGTCTGGTAGGGCTGAGCTTGCAAGAGGATCAACATGCCTGTGAGTTGTTTACATCGGGCTCCGGGTTTGTTAACTAATAGTAATAATATGCTTCTTTGTTCAGTTGGCTAGAGATTTACTACATCCGTCCTTGGAAGAGGAAAAGAAAAAACATAAAAAGAAACGCCTAGTACAAAGTCCAAATTCTTACTTTATGGATGTAAAATGTCCAGGTAAAATTTGAAATCTTAATTCCTTTACTAAATCATTTTTAACATTGCCTTTTTTTTTTTTTAGGTTGCTACAAGATCACCACGGTTTTCAGCCATGCTCAGACAGTGGTTCTTTGTGTAGGTTGTTCAACAGTGTTGTGCCAGCCTACAGGAGGAAAGGCCAGACTCACAGAAGGTATATCATTTGGCATTCTCCAACCCAGTGATTTGTTTAATATACTCTCATGATTCTTTTGCAGGGTGTTCATTTAGAAGAAAGCAACACTAATGATTCAAACAGCTTCCTGAATTTTAATTTTGTGTTGTCTCACAGAAAGCCTTATCATAAATTCCATAATTCTAATTAATTTACCAAGATAATGTAATTACATTTGGTTTTGTAAGGTATACAGCAGTAATCTCCTATTTTGGTGTCAGTTTTTCAATAAAGTTTTGATTATGGGCAAATCCCCTCTTTTTCTTTTTTTAAAATATATTTGAGTATGCCATACATTTATATATATGGTGTATATGAATTTGGTTTAAACATTTTAAAATTTATTCTGATTAGTTTGTGTCTTTTTTTTTTTTTTTGAGAGAGAGAGTCCTGCTCTGTCACTCAAGCTGGAGTGCAGTGGTGCGATCTCGGCTCACTGCAACCTCCGCCTCCCAGGTCCAAGCAATTCTCTTGCCTTGTCCTCCCAAGTAGCTGGGATTATAGGCACACACCACCATGCCTGGCTAATTTGTGTCTCATTTTCAAGAGTAGAAACCCTAAATATTTTATTTTCATTCCTTTTCCAAATTGCTATGAATGGGATTAAAGGATTACAGATGTAAAGTCTATTATTTGTGAATTCTAAATGTAGTTCTGCTGTTGTACCTGTGGAAACATCTTAAAGAAGTACATATTTTGCACGTCCTGCACGTGTACCCCAGAACTTAAACTATAATTAAAAAGAATAGTTTCAAAAAAATACATATTGATCACAGTGTAATGCCTTGGATTTATGTGGCCTTGCTATACTACTATATAATTTAGGACAGTAACTGCTAGCTGGGGTGTGAGTTATTTATTGGAAGCTCCTTTTTAGGGTAGAAAATTTGAGGAGAAATCTGAAGTGGCATGATTTACCCGCAGAAGTCCTGGTTGGGGATAGTAGATGGTGTTGAATTCTCTGGCCCAGATAGGTGAGCACTCCTGACTACAGATGTGTGTTGAGTGGTTCTGGTGCCTGCCTCATTGTCATTTTCATAGTTTATGAAGTAATCCTGGGGAGCTGAGACGGGGAGTGTATCCACTCACTATACAACTCCTCATTGGACTAGGAAGATAGTCCAGTTTCTACTCTGCTTCTATTTGATTTGTTACCTTGTGGCAGGTATTTAAAACAGGCATTTCCTATCAACAGGTAGGCCTCTAATGTGAGCAACTGATCCTCTTACATACTGCTTAAATCAGAGAACTGTTGCACAAGAACTAAAGAATGATGGCAAGTTTGGGGTGTATATAGTTGTATAAGGAAGGCTGGGCGCAGTGGCTCACACCTGTAATCCCAGCACTTTGGGAGCCTGAGGCAGGTGGATCACCTGAGGTCGGGAGTTCAAGACCAGCCTGACCAACATGGAAAAACCCCGTCTCTACTAAAAATGCAAAATTAGCTGGGCGTGGTGGTGCATGCCTGTAATCTCAGCTAACTCGGGAGGCTGAGGCAGGAGAATTCGCTTGAACCTGGGAGGTGGAGGTTGTGGTGAGCCAAGATCGTGCCATTGCACTCTAGCCTGGGCAACAAGCACGAAACTCCGTCTCAAAAAAAAAAAGAAAAAAAAAATATATATATATACATATATATGTAGATGACCCAGAGATTCTCAGACTTTTAGTTTCTGACATCATTAGAATCTCAGTAATTTTTTTCAGGCCATTCCTTGGCCAAAAGAAATACCTAACAGTTACATTTATTAACTTATGTTCTAACAACTCTAGTAGCCATTTGAAAAAAACTATACACACACAAGAGCAAAAGTGATGTGATGATTTTTTTAAAAATAGAGACAGTGTCTTGGCTCTATTGCCCAGGTTGGAGGGTCATAGCTCATTGTGACCTCAAACTCCTGGGCTCAAGCAAGCCTCCCACCTCTGCCTCCTGAGTAGCGGAGACTTCAGGCACGTGCCACCACGCCCGCCTAATTTTTTTGTAGAGATGGGGCTCTGGCTGTGTTGCCCAGGCTGTAAGGAACTCCTGGCCTCAGGTGATCTGCCTTGGCCTACCAAAGTGCTGGGATTACAGGTGTGAGCCACTGTGCCCAGCCTGATGTGATAATTTTTATCTCATCCTTAAATCATCACAGTTACTAATGGAATGTGTGTGCCTTTTGGGCTCCATACAGTTTCTCAAAATTGAAATCAGATTGGACACCATTGTCCTTATTTCTTCCACATTGATTTTTGCATGGTGCTTTTTGTCATAGCAGTGGCTCCAAACCCAGCTTCACAAGGATAGGATGCCATCAAAGGGAATGTAGTGCCATATCATATTGAAACTGAACTTCCTGGAACTAGTAGTTTATACAAAAGATGCGTCAGTGTCAAGTGTTTTTCCTGAGGTACTCCAAGGCACTTCAGCTTGCACAGTTTAGGATACTTGGCTATAAGGAGAGACAGTGGGATGACAGCTTTTGATGAGAAGGAATCAAACCTATGATGAGGACTAATCTAACAAACCCTGAAAATTCCCTTGGAAGTATTTTTTAAAAAAGGATTATACTTTAAAGACCACATCTAAGGGCTGGGCGCGGTGGCTCACACCTATAATCCCAGCAGTTTGGGAGGCTGAGGCAGGCAGATCACTTGCAGTCAGGAGTTCGAGACCAGCCTGGCCAACACAGTGAAACCCCGTCTCTACTAAACATACAAAAATTAGCTGGGCGTGGTGGTGTACACCTGTAGTCCCAGCTACTTGGGAGGCTGAGGCACAAGAATTGCTTGAAACCAGGAGGCAGAGGTTGCAGTGAGCCAAAATCGCACCACTGCACTTCAGCCTGGGTGACAGCGTGAAGCTGTGTCTCAAAGAAAGAACACATCTAAGGATTTACATGGCATTGGGAAACGAATGGTGTATTAAGTTTTACTTTATTATTAATCTAGATGGTATTACTGGTTTTGAAAAGTGCTGAATAGGACACCAGGACTTTCCCAAACTTCAGGGTCAGCCACATACATTATTATATACTGAATGTTTTAAATATTATTTATATTGACTTCATATTTTAATGTAAATATATTTGTAAAGGAAACCTTCCATAAACTTAATATAAATTTATTTTTAGGGGAAGGCTTCCTAAATGGAAAAACCAGTTACATAAAGATAGCTAAAAATAGGCCGGGCGCAGTGGCTCACGCCTATAATCCCAGCACTTTGGGAGGCCGAGGCGGGTGGATCACGAGGTCAGGAGATCGAGACCACCCTGGCTAACACGGTGTAACCCCGTCTCTACTAAAAATACAAAAAATTAGCCGGGCATGGTGGTGGGCGCCTGTAGTCCCAGCTACTTGGGAGGCTGAGGCAGGAGAATGGCGTGAACCTGGGAGGCGGAGCTTGCAGTGAGCCAAGATCACGCCTCTGCACTCCAGCCTGGGTGACAGAGCAAGACTCCAGCTCAAGAAAAAAATAAATAAGCTAAAAATAAAATGAAATTCTTGGCTTCTGGCCTGATGAGATGACAAATGGTTTTGTGTCTGGTCGTTCCTGTAAGTCATCTGATAAAGCTCTAATTCCTTTCTGTTTTATTTTTCTGGAGATATGATTCAGATACTATAAAATCCAAACTTCTGTGATGTAAAAGTCAGTAGTTTTTACTATATTTACAAGGTTGTGCAACCATTACTACTGTCTAATCCCAGACCATTTTCATCACCTTAGAAAGAAACTTCATACCTATCAGCATTCACTCCCTATTCTTCCCTCCTCTCAGCCATTGGCAGCCACTAAGCTACTTTTGTCTCCATGGATTTGCTTCTTCTCAATATTTCATATAATGCTATTTCGTATAAATGGAATCACATGGTATGTAGCTTCTGTATGTTTCACTTAGCATAATGTTTTCAAGGGCTGTCCATGCTGTTGCATGTATCAATATTTCATTCCTTTTTTTGACAATATTCTGTGTAATAATATACAATGTTTATCCATTCATCAGTTGATAGATACTTAGAGTGTTTTCACTTTTTATTTATTTATTTTTGAGATGGAGTCTTGCTCTGTTCCCTAGGTGGAGTGCAGTGGCGTGATCTCAGCTCACTGCAACCTCCTCCACCTCCCAGGCTTGAGTGACCCTCTGGCCTCAGCCTCCCGAGTAGCTGGAACTACAGGCACGTGCCACCACACCCCGCTAATTTTTTGTATTTTTTGTAGAGATGGGGTTTCGCCATGTTGCCCAGGCTGGTCTTGAACTCCTTGCCTCAGGCCATCCGCCCACCTCAGCCTCCCAAAGTGCTGGCATTACAGGTGTGAGCCACTGCATCCGGCCAAATAAAGTATTCTTAATGACATCTGCAAAATCCATTTTGCTATGTAAGGTAACATATTCGTAGGTTCTGGGGATTAGGGTGTGGGAATCTTTAGAGGGCCATTATTCTGCTACCACAGAATATAAAGTTGTAAAATTCTACCCCATATTTGGAAACTGAGATTCTTAAATTATGTCTTTGTAATTCTCTTTTTTCTTTTTCTTTCTTTTTTTTTTTTTTTTTTGAGACGGAGTCTTGCTCCGTCGCCCAGGCTGAAGTGCAGTGGCGCAATCTCAGTTCACCGCAAGCTCCTCCTCCTGGGTTCACGCCATTCTCCTGCCTCAGCCTCCAGAGTACCTGAGACTACAGGCGTGTGCCACCACGCCGGGCTAATTTTTTTAAAGTATTTTTAGTAGAGATGGGGTTTCACCGTGTTAGCCAGGATGGTCTCGATCTGCTGACCTCGTGATCCGCCTGCCTCGGCCTCTCATGTCTTCGTAATTTTCCATGGAAAAAAACTTAAATCTTTGGAAGGAATAGAGTACATTATTGCATTTTACAAAGAAAAGGATAACTTTTATAGAATAATGACCTTGTATTCTTTTAGGATTTTACAGCTACTTTTTCACAACTATAGGCATAGAAAATGACATCAGGGGCCGGGCGCGGTGGCTCACGCCTGTAATCCCAACACTTTGGGAGGCCCAGGCGGCGGATCACGAGGTCGAGATTGAGACCATCCTGGCCAACATGATGAAACCGCGTCTCTGCTAAAAATACAAAAATTAGCTGGGCGTGGTGTCGGGCGCCTGTAGTCCCAGCTACTCGGGAGGCTGAGGCAGGAGAATTGCTTGAACCTGGGAGGCGGAGCTTGCAGTGAGCCCAGATCGTACCACTGCACTCCAGCCTGGGCGACAGAGCAAGACTGTCTCAGAAAAAAAAAAAAAAAAAAAAAAAAGAAATGACATCAGGTCATGGTGTTTGCTATTGATCGACACTTAAATAGCCTTTGAATTTTGTTTCAAAGGAGATGCCAGAATTGCAAATTTTCTCTGCTGATTTGTGTCCTACTGATTCTGGCTCGCTTTCCCCCTACACTACTAGGGCTACTCTCACTTTCACACCTAGCAAAACTTCACCTTTCAAAGAATTTAGGCAGAATAGTCCTAATTTAGTTAATAAGCTTTCATTTTAAATCTTAGGGAAGCAGTGTTAGTTTCAGTTATTCTATAGGAACAGAAATTGGAGCTGCCACAGCCTTTTGAACCAGAGCCCGGCAGACCCTCAGCTTCAGCCCTGCTCAGTGTTTTGTGTCTATGAAAGTCTTTTTAATTTTCTCATTACACATTTTATATATCATGCTATGTATTTAGAACAGAGGGGTTGTGTAAGATTATGACTCTATGTTCTTTATCTTGTCTTTGTATTAATTTGAAGTTGTGTTTTTTCTTTATTTGTAGCCAACTAATTAAAATACCAACATATTTATTTTTATTCATTTTTATGTGACAAACTTTTAAACTGAAGACTGCATCAATAAAATTGCATGCCATTAAATATGACTTTTATTGGATTGGTAAATTTTTAGAGATGC